CGCTCCTGGACTGAGATTATCCAGGGCAGCAGTTCTTAAATTTTTTGGACTCAGGGCCTCTCTATAATGTTAAAGAATTACTGTGACCTCCAAAGAGCTTATGTTTATGTGGGTTACACCTATCACTACTGCATTGAAATGAAAACTGAGAAATGTTTAAAAACAACAAACGCAAGCTCCCTTAGCTGCCAGTGATGACGTCGTACACAAAGCGTATCCTCCAGGAAACGGTATACTAGTGAGAGAAGGAACGTGAGAAAGACAGACAAGGTGTCCGTATTATTATGAAAATTGTTCTGAGGTCATCGGGATTTCCAGAGGTCCCTAGACCACACTTTATGAGAACTGCTGCCTTAGGGTAAAGATGGGGTGCCAGGAGGTTGGCGATCAGTAGCGTCTGATGAACGAACCATGGGAGCCTGGGGTTGTTCAGATGAGGAAACCAAGAGTTAGGCCGAAATAAGCAGCGCCGGAGCTCCACTGTATTCACGGCCGCTACTGAGGCTTCCCAGCAGCCTCGGCCCTTAGCAGCTGTCCCCTCATCCGCCCCGAGGTACCCTCTTCCCTGGTCCGGTTTTTCAGGGGCCCTCTCTGGCGCTCTCCGCCAGGCTACGGGCGTCCCGGGTGCCCGGAGACAGGCCCCGCCCCGCCGCCGGTCCTCGAACTCCTGGCTGCCAGGCAACCCTGGCGCGTAGCCCGGGCGTCACTGCTCCACCCCGTCAGGCTGAACCATTCCCTTCAGAGACTTTCTCAAGAGGGAAGGAGAAAAGGGAATTTGATGGAACGCCTGAAAGCTGCTCTGCTCCCGTTTTCTCTCCTTAATTTGAACGAACACTTCTTTTCTTCTTCTAGCCAACTGTCTCCTGAAGGGAAACGCAGCGCCTCGCCTCTCCCGCCGGAATGTCCCCCACACCAGTCCAGGGCCGCGAGTGGTTCGGCTCGTCAGGCGGGGCCGCCGGTCGGCGCGGGTTGGCTCTGAGGCGGGGGCGCGCGCCCGACGTGCGCGTAGGGGGCGGGGCCGCGCGCAGAGGGCGGGGAGGTGGGCAAGATGGCGCTTGCCGAGTGATTCTCCTCGAATACCTCCTGCCGGCGCGGAGACACCGGGGCGGGGGTCCTGCCGCAACTACCTCCCTTCCTCCTCTCCCCCGCCCCCGGAGCCTTCATCCTTCCCTTCCCCCCCCACCTCGAGGGGCGGGCCTGGTTCCCGGGACACCATGTCGGACTCTGAGGAGGAGAGCCAGGACCGGCAACTGAAAATCGTCGTGCTGGGGGACGGCGCCTCCGGGAAGGTCAGTCCTCGAGCAGGCCCGCCGTCCCAGGCTAATTTTGACATTCTGTGCATCAATTTTTTAGACCTCCTTAACTACGTGTTTTGCTCAAGAAACTTTTGGGAAACAGTACAAACAAACTATAGGACTGGATTTCTTTTTGAGAAGGATAACATTGCCAGGTAAGAGACTAAAAAGTCTTAACGTAGAAGATTCTTATTTTTATATTCATTTTTTATATTCTAGGAAACTTGAATGTTACCCTTCAAATTTGGGATATAGGAGGGCAGACAATAGGAGGCAAAATGTTGGATAAATATATCTATGGAGCACAGGTATGATATGAATTCTGATTATTCCAGTATTGATTACAGATATTTTGTAACTCTTTTGTGACAGGGAGTCCTCTTGGTATATGATATTACAAATTATCAAAGCTTTGAGAATTTAGAAGATTGGTATACTGTGGTGAAGAAAGTGAGCGAGGAGTCAGAAACTCAGCCACTGGTTGCCTTGGTAGGCAATAAAAGTAAGTTATTACTGCTTGTTTATGTATGGTACTGAATTATTTTCTTTCTTTAACACCTTTCTAGTTGATTTGGAGCATATGCGAACAATAAAACCTGAAAAACACTTACGGTTTTGCCAGGAAAATGGTTTTAGTAGCCACTTTGTCTCAGCCAAGACAGGAGACTCTGTAAGTAAAATAATGAATACTGTATGTGATGTTTAAATCATTTAAACCCATTTTTGTTATGTAGGTCTTCCTGTGCTTTCAGAAAGTTGCTGCTGAAATCCTTGGGATCAAATTAAACAAAGCAGAAATAGAACAGTCACAGGTGATTACCTTGAACTTTATATTTAAAAAATTTTTGTCTCATTTATGTTGTATGGAATTGACAGCGTATTGTCAGGGCAGAAATAGTGAAGTACCCGGAAGAAGAAAATCAACATACCACCTCTACTCAGAGTAGAATCTGTTCAGTACAGTAGTGCAGGTATTAAGTGATAAATTATTACAGTTTGGGGACCTGATAATAACTCTGTTTTCTTTTATGACAGAGGGTGGTGAAGGCAGATATTGTAAACTACAACCAGGAACCTATGTCAAGGACTGTTAACCCTCCTAGAAGCTCTATGTGTGCAGTTCAGTGAGCGCATTTTTCTTTTGTGTTGATAGTTCTGGCTGCCCTTCACCTCTGGGTGGGCCCGAGGACTTCTAGGAACTTGTTTTATCAGTGACCATCTCTGTAGTTCAGTTAACACTTTACTCCCAACTTGCTTCATCATTGCTATTGCCTCACAGTGGCAGGCAGCTCCTTGGATTTGAAAGAATTCAACTTTGGGACCACACACTTTGAATTCAAAATGGAAAACCCATTCCCTGGAATTAGACTGCTTCATTGCAAAAGAATGATGTTGTTTCTTTGTATGTCCTTGCTTCTTTTTTCATTGATGTAAATTTTTTTAACTTAATATGAAAACTCTCCAAGTCTTGATCATCAGCCAGGATTTTGCCACAGCAATTTCATTCTCTTATCGGAACTTGTATGTGTCAAAGTATACTTCAGAGTGCAAACATTAAGCAAGTAATATATTTTACCTACAGATACTTATGAAGACATTCTTTCGCTATCGTGAGTAAAAGTATATAAAGCTGTTTCTAACTGAAAATGCTTGAAATAAGCCTGTAATAGAAATATTTTTTCATTTTTTAAAAAAGGGCCTAAATTGTTTATATTGTAGTTTGTAACTCACAAAGTAATATTTGATATTGTATTTTTATTACTGTATCGTTGTCGTTATGTATTGTGTAATACTCAGGTTTGAAGGCTTTCTGAATTCTGATAAATGTTCAGCTGATGCTCCACGTGGAATTTCTCTTGCAAACTGCATAAGAGTACTCCCGAGAATGAGTTATGACATTGTGGATCAGACTGTACCTGATGTTCAGATGTTTTTCTTTCACAAATAAACTTATTTAAATTACTTCTTTTGGCAATTTTCTTTCAGACATCTTC